GAACTGGTTTTTCAGATTAACTTTGGCGTTGAGAGACTCAGTTCATTCAGTTGGTTGGGGAGGCTTACAATTTTATTTTTGGTTTACAAGGTATAGATAACTATGCCTATACCTATATATACAAATGTTTATATATGTATATATGTGTGTATATATGGTTTGTTTTACACAAATGGATGCCTACTTTATTTATTTTGGTAGCGATGAGGTCTCAGGCTAATCTCGAACTCCTGGGCTCGAGATCCTCCTGCCTAGGCCTTCCAAAGCACTTAGATTACAGGCGTAAGTCACTGCGCCCGGTCCTGCTTCACCCTCTTAAAACCGCCCTTGGGGGCTCCTCATGAGTGCAGACATTGGCGCGTTCCTCCAAACCGCACAGACTCCCCCTGCGTGGACGCGTCTCGCCGTCTTTACTCCTCTTTCGCCGACCTTTCACTTTCAGGGAATACCCTCTGGCGCCCTTCTCTGGAGCACACACGTGAACGCCGCCGGATTCCAAGAAGTGAGATACTGAGGCAAAAGTTACGCGCGTTCAGAACAGGAAGACCCCGCAAAACGCCGGCCAAGACGTGGCCCCGCGTCCACCCTGCCCACAAGCAGCCGCTCCCACTCGCGGACCGCGCCCTGTGCCTCAGACTTCGGATCTGTGTGATCCACTGTGTGCAACTGTACCCGAAAGGGTCCCCACGTGCACTACCTCGTGACAACTAAGATGGACCGTCTTCTACTCCTAGGAGTCATCCCCAGATTAGCGGGGCTCTCAGAATCCTTGGGGCTTCCAATCCGGAAGTTCCCCGTCCCTTCTGCCCCAACATAACATGGCGCCGACCGCAGCCACTTCCGTGATCCGCAGGCGACGAAGTCGCCTGGTCAGGATCAAAGATGGCCGAGCGCCCTCCACGCGCCTACTCTCGCGGGCCACTCCCGGCTCCGCTTTAGCTGCCGCTCTTGGTGAGCGCCGCCGCCAGCCAATCGCGGGGCGCAGAGGCCTCTGGCCCCGCCCCGCGGATCAGCTGAGGGAGCCGCAATGTCTCTTGACAGCGGCGGCGGCGCAGCCGGTTCCGGGTTCGGCGCGGGGCGGGGGTAAGCGCGGCTGGCGAGGGGGCTGCGGCGGGAGTCTCCATGGGCGTTTCCGGGGTCTCCGCAGATGTGAATCCCGATGGAGCGGCCCGAGGAAGGCAAGCAGTCGCCGCCGCCGCAGCCCTGGGGACGGCTCCTGCGTCTGGGCGCGGAGGAGGGCGAGCCGCACGTCCTCCTGAGGAAGCGGGAGTGGACCATCGGGCGGAGACGAGGTGCGGGGCTGAGGCCGGGGCCGGGGGCCGGGTATCCCGTGTTGACCCACCCTCTCTTTTTTAGGTTGCGACCTTTCCTTCCCCAGCAATAAACTGGTCTCTGGAGATCACTGTAGAATTGTAGTGGATGAAAAATCAGGTCAGGTGACACTGGAAGATACCAGGTGAGTATGTTCTGAGCTTCTTTTGGTGTTTCGTAGAATAAATTGTGTTTTTGTTTTTTTACAGCACCAGTGGAACAGTGATTAACAAGCTGAAGGTTGTTAAGAAGCAGACATGCCCTTTACAGACTGGGGATGTCATCTACTTGGTGTACAGGAAGAATGAACCGGAACACAGTAAGAGAGAGGAAGGCTTGCCGGGGTCAGACCCACTTTTCTGATTTGATTGATTTTCTTTTAGACGTGGCATACCTCTATGAATCTTTAAGTGAAAAGCAAGGCATGACACAAGAATCCTTTGGTAAGTAAGAGTGTAGCAAAGAAGTGGGTGCATAACAAGGAAAATGTGTTCCATGGGACCAAAGATACCTCAGGTGCAGGTGCAGGGCGAGGGGCCGATCCCCGGGTCCCTCCGTCGTCGCCCGCCACTCAGGTGTGCTTTGAGGAACCACAGCCATCAACATCGACGTCAGACCTCTTCCCCACAGCCTCGGCCTCTTCCACGGAGCCTTCTCCTGCAGGGCGAGAGCGTTCCTCCAGTTGTGGTGAGGTCACATCTCATGAGGTCTTGGTGCTGTCAGCACCTATCTTGTTTGATTCCTCTCACAGGGTCTGGGGGTGGTGGCATCTCCCCTAAAGGAAGTGGTCCCTCTGTGGCAAGTGATGAAGTCTCCAGCTTTGCCTCAGCTCTCCCAGACAGAAAGACTGCGTCCTTTTCGTCGTTGGAACCCCAGGATCAGGAGGATTTGGAGCCCGTGAAGAAGAAAATGAGAGGAGGTTAGTGTCTGGTTGTGTGTGTCCTCAGTCCTGTTACGACAGAACACATCCCTTTCTCCTGTAGATGGGGACCTTGACCTGAACGGGCAGTTGTTGGTCGCACAACCGCGTAGAAATGCCCAAACCGTCCACGAGGACGTCAGAGCAGCGGCTGGGAAGCCAGACAAGATGGAGGAGACGCTGACATGCATCATCTGCCAGGACCTGCTGCACGACTGCGTGAGGTGCGACCGTGTTCACCCTTGGCTCACGGAACCTGTCTGGACACTGTTCCTCTTGCACTTTCAGTTTGCAGCCCTGCATGCACACGTTCTGCGCGGCTTGCTACTCGGGCTGGATGGAGCGCTCGTCCCTGTGTCCTACCTGCCGCTGTCCCGTGGAGCGGATCTGTAAAAACCACATCCTCAACAACCTCGTGGAAGCATACCTCATCCAGCATCCAGGCAAGTGAGGGCATCCACACCAGCACCCGGGCCGGTGAATGGCGCTGTGTCCTTTCAATTCTAGACAAGAGTCGCAGTGAAGAAGATGTGCAAAGTATGGATGCCAGAAATAAAATCACTCAAGACATGCTGCAGCCCAAAGTCAGGCGGTCTTTTTCTGATGAAGAAGGGAGTTCAGAGGACCTGCTGGAGCTGTCAGACGTTGACAGTGAGTCCTCAGACATTAGGTAAATCATGCCCCTGGCTCAGAGCAGAGTGTTGCACACAGCTCGGCCCTGTGCTTCCTTGCAGCCAGCCATACGTCGTGTGCCGGCAGTGTCCTGAGTACAGAAGGCAGGCGGCGCAGCCTCCCCACTGCCCAGCACCCGAGGGCGAGCCAGGAGCCCCACAGGCCCTGGGGGATGCACCCTCCACGTCCGTCAGCCTGACGACAGGTGAGCCGCGCCGCCCTCAGGCCTCAGCCTTCACGTGCTCCGGCTGAATGTGCGTGTGCTTCAGCAGTCCAGGATTACGTGTGCCCTCTGCAAGGAAGCCACGCCCTGTGCACCTGCTGCTTCCAGCCCATGCCCGACCGGAGAGCGGAGCGCGAGCAGGACCCGCGTGTCGCCCCTCAGCAGTGTGAGTGCCCGCGCCACCGCACGCAGGCGGGTGAGTGCGTGTAACGAGTGTCCTCTCTCCACAGGTGCGGTCTGCCTGCAGCCTTTCTGCCACCTGTACTGGGGCTGCACCCGGACCGGCTGCTACGGCTGCCTGGCCCCGTTTTGTGGTAATACTGGCTCTTCAGGCCCCAGTTGCTTTAAACAGGTAACATTGCCCCTTCATCTCGGCAGAGCTCAACCTGGGTGACAAGTGTCTGGACGGCGTGCTGAACAACAACAGCTACGAGTCAGACATCCTGAAGGTACCGACTCGCTGCGGGCTGGGGAGCCGGGAATTTCTTATTCCTCTCTTTTTTTGCGTCACAGAATTACCTGGCAACCAGAGGTTTGACATGGAAAAACATGTTGACCGAGAGCCTCGTGGCTCTCCAGCGGGGAGTGTTTCTGCTGTCTGGTGAGTTCTTCTGTTGCCTCCTGCTCTAAGGCTGTTGCTGGGTAACTGGCTGTGTTTCTTCCAGATTACAGAGTCACGGGAGACACCGTTCTGTGTTACTGCTGTGGCCTGCGCAGCTTCCGTGAGCTGACCTATCAGTATCGGCAGAACATTCCTGCTTCCGAGTTGCCAGGTAAGGAGCCCCCGACTTCCTCATGGCTCTAGCTCATAGATGCGTACCCCTTCTCTTTTTCCAGTGGCCGTAACATCCCGTCCTGACTGCTACTGGGGCCGTAACTGCCGCACTCAGGTGAAAGCTCACCACGCCATGTGAGTGCAGCTGGGGGCACAGGCGTCAGCTATCTTGTGTAATTTGGCCATTTTCTCCCTGCAGGAAATTCAATCATATCTGTGAACAGACAAGGTTCAAAAACTAAGCATCCAGAGGCCCTGAGCAGCTTTCAGCACTGGAGGTGAAGAGAGCGTGTTTTTAAAATACAGAGACAAGCACGTCAAGGTGTTTTCACAGCCCCCTGAGGGAAGGGACGCAGGGTCTCCGACAGGTGCTCTGGGGTGACTCTTCTGTGGAGCTTTACCCTCTGAGTGAGACCCTCCCCAGAGCCCCGGGGGCCGCAGCCCGCCCTCCTGGTGAGCGCTGGGCAGGGCTCGTGGTGGCATCAGCAGCAGAGACGAAGCCTTTCTGTAACATGCGGCCGTCCCGCCGAGAGGGGCAGTTTTGCTCTTTTGTACATTTTCCGAAACTACAGTTAAAGCAGAAGTCTGTTTTTAGGAAAAGTTTCAAGGGAGAAGGGCAAGTTTATCAAAAACATTGTTTCAGGAGAAGGGAGCATAAGTTTACAGCCTACAGGACGTACACAATATCCTGCTGCTGGGAAAACCACAGCATTTTATCTATTTTTTATTTTAATAGGTTTGGTGCTTATCTTCTAATAAGATTTAAATGTCACAAACTGTAGCACAAATAATATAATTTATAATTTACAAATTGACTAAAATTGGGTATAGTATGGTATTTGAAAGAATAAGCATATGCTTCTGTTTATTAAAAAAAGAAACCTTCCAATGTCCAAAACTGCTAACCCTCGACGTGGCCGCCAAGTTAGTCGCTCCTTGCTAACCGGTGAGTGACCGCGGCCCCGAGCCTGGGGCTGGACGCAGGTCCCAGGACATGCTGCTCCCTTGTGTGAGTGACCGCGGCCCCGAGCCTGGGGCTGGACGCAGGTCCCAGGACGTGCTGCTCCCTTGTGTGAGTGACCACGGCCCCAAGCCCAGGGCTGGAGGCAGGTCCCAGGACGCGCCGCTCCCTCATGCTGCCCGGGCCCTTCCTCCAAGACCCTACAGAGCCTGAGGGGCACCTTGGCTTCCGCCTGTGCTAGCTTTGCCATGTCATCTGGAATAATACTTGAAATTTTGATTTTTGGAAAAAAAAGTTTTTTATCTTTTGTTGAAATCACCTGTTATCCTTGTTTGTAAACTGATAACTTTTTTGCTTCTTCTCAGGAATACAGTTTTCAACTGTTGTCTTGCTCTTGATAGAAACTGAGAAGCAGCAATCTGTATTTGTGGAGGAAAGTCCTCTCTTTTGCATATTCTAATAAATGAGCCGCGTTTGCTCCTCCGCTCTCGTGTTGGGCTCGTGTCTGGGGCTGCCTCACTTCCCCATGCGAGGGAGGCAGGCCCCATGCAGAGTGAGCTCCGAGTGCCTCACTGCTAGTGATGGTCACTCTGTCACCTGCTGTCCCTCAGTGACTCCTGTGAAACCTGCTCAGGTCTCTTCATTCTGCCAATGCTGGGAAGCCACAACCTGTTCATCCAGTGTGGAGGCTTTGTCTTCAGCTGAGCACCAGAAGAAGCCACAATGCAGAGACCCTGAGTTTGTGCAAGGGTGGGGCTGAGAGGGGAGGTCCCGTGTTAGTGCAGGGGTGAGGCCGGGAGGGGAGGTCCCGAGTTTGTGTAGGGGCGAGGCTGAGCAGGGAGGTTCTGAGTTAGTGCAGGGGCGAGGCTGAGCAGGGAGGTCCCGAGTTAGTGCAGGGGCGAGGCTAAGGGGGAGGTCCCAAGTTTGTGCAGGGGTGAGGCTGAGCAGGGAGGTCCCAAGTTAGTGCAGGGGCGAGGCTGAGAGGGGAGATCCCGAGTTTGTGCAGGGGCGAGGCTGAGAGGGGAGGTCCCTAGTTAGTGCAGGGGTGAGGCCGAGAAGGGAGGTCCCAAGTTTGTGCATGGATGAAGCCAAAAGGGGAGTTTGCACGTTTGTGCAGGGGTGAGGCCAAGAAGGGAAGTCTTGAGTTGGTGCAGGGGTGAGGGAGAGGGGAGGTCCTGAGTTTGTGCAGAGGCGAGGCTGAGAGGGGAGGTCCCTAAGTGCAGGGGTGAGGCCGAGAGGGGAGGTTGCAAATTTGTGCAGGGGTGAGGCCAAGAGGGGAGGTCCTGAGTTAGTGCGGGGGTGAGGCCGAGAGGGGAGGTCCTGAGTTTGTGCAGAGGCGAGGCTGAGAGGGGAGGTCCTTAGTGCAGGGGTGAGGCTGAGAGGGGGAGGTCCCAAGTTTGTGCAGGGGTGAGGCCGAGGGGAGGTTGCAAGTTTGTGCAGGGGTGAGGCCAAGAGGGGAGGTCCTGAGTTAGTGCGGGGGTGAGGCCGAGAGGGGAGTTCCTGAGTTTGTGCAGAGGCGAGGCTGAGAGGGGAGGTTGCCAGTTTGTGCAGGTGCGAGGCTGAGAGGGGAGGCTGGCATTCGCCAATGAAGTGGGCTGGGGCTACCCTGCGTCTGTGTCTTAGAGAGATCGGTTGATACTCACTCTTCCCCTTCCCATCTCCAAAAAGTAGAAACAAGAACACTTGCCCTGTAGAGGATGCTGGTCTTTCCTCAGGACCAGCTGCACCTGTCCAGGAAGGGCAGGCAGCTCAGAGAGCCTCTGGGCTCCAGGTGTCCTAGGGACTCACTCCTGCTTCCTTAGTCCTTCAGAGAAGTCCAACTCCTGGCCCACTGTGAAGAGGATTTCTACCTGGAGCAGTCGGAACAGCTTGGGTTTGGCTGTGATGTGAGGGAGGAGGCCTTGGGAGCAGGGCAGTTATCCTCCCAGCGTGGTAAGGAGCCGTGTTTTATGGAGGCAGGGAGATCAGGGCAGTTACTCCTCGGGTGTGGTAAGGAGCTGTGTTTTATGGAAGCAGGTGGCCGTGAACTCATTCCGTCTTTTCATGAGCTTCTGTACTTCCTCGTCCTCAAGACCCAGCCATCCCACCCAGCAAAACTGACCGGCTGTGGTGGTTTTGGAGCCCTGCTCTCCTTGTGGGGTGGCTGCGTGGGTCGTCCACAGGCTTTCTGGAGGACAGCCTGGTGCTGCTGCAGATCCCACTGCTTCTTCCTGGCTCCTTGGCCCAGCCTTGGGACAAACCCAGGGCAGGGCTGCAGCTGCCCGCTGGCCCCACAGACCGTCTCCCCACGCACTCCTCATCTGCGGCTCCCTCTGTGCTCCCTGGTGCCCCTCAGAAGCGGGGGTCAGCCCTGCCCACCCCTCCGTGTGCTGCCCAGGCTCCAAGCCAGGGAAGGGGGCCTCAGGTTCTAGGTGAACCCGTCCACCCCAGTGAGGCCTCTCTGGGATGGCCTCTGTCATAGCTTCTGACTGCAGCCAGGAAGTCTGGGCAGATTGGCTTAAAACAGACTGAGGGATTCAGGCCAACCCTCCTCCCTAGGCCAGCTACAAAGGCTGTTTTAAATCTGCTTTAAGTCATCTTAATGACCTCAGGGCCAGCAGGATGGGAGTGGTCGGGCCCAGGTGTGAGAGCCGGGGTCCAGGGGCTGCTCCCAGCACCACACGGCCTTCACCCCAGGGGTGTGGCCAAGGCAGAGAGGCAGCTGAGTTTGGAAGGGGCTTCCGCCAGCAAGGGTTTCCTGGTGACAGCCCCCCAGCTTCGGGCTGGCAGGCTGGGAGAGTGGAGCAATGCTGGCCCTGAGGCAGCTGCAGCCGGCTCCCTGAAGAGGCCCCAGAGTCACTGCCAGGGCCGCTAGGTTGCCGGGAGCCCTGCACTGGGAAGGGAAGGAAAGCATGAGAACGGAGGGGATTTAGGAAAGTAGATCGTCCCTCCAGCCTGGCTTGATGGGGAAACCAGAACGCTGTCCCCGCGGCCGTGCCCGCCCTCTGCCTCCACGTGGGCTCCGTTTTGGCATGCACGCTAGCTCCTGCGCCTTCTGAGGGCGGCTGCAGCCGTGTAGAGAAGCCGGGTCTTGCCTCCCTGAGGACGGAGGGCCGCATGCAGAGCACAGCCTAGCCCTGCAGATCCGCGCGCTGACCAGCAGCAGGACGGAGCCGGGTGATCTTCGGGGGAGCCACCTCCAGAAACGCCTAGTGCTGGTAACTGGTAGACAGCCATTATTCAAGCATCCTCTACACTTAGAATTGAGTTACACTGAAAACAAAGGTGATGAGTGCTCAGGACGCACTACTTTCTAGTTAGTTTACCGCACCTGCCTGTTACCTGCAGGCCCGAGGGTGTGTGCTTCTGTGGCCTGTGTGGGATGGCACCCCTTCCAGCCTTACCCACTCAGCTCAGTTGGCCTGGTTGGAATGGGCCCTGGGAGGAGTGTTTGCACTGTGGAAATTGGTAAATGCTTCAAATCAGGGTGGTTTTTAATTTTGCTTTTGTTTTCTTCTGAAGAGAAGGTTGTTAAACACCAGCACAGTGCTGCACCAGGCAGCCAGCATATAATCATGAGAAATAAGTAGTTGTTTAAGCCACTGCATTTGGGGTGGTTTATTACATAGTAATGATAACCATATCATGGCCCTTGAAGGCCCAGCATGTATGACCCCTGCCTCCACCCCTCAGAAAACCTCTTCTCCCTACCTGCTTCTCCTGGAGCCCCTCAGGTGTTCCTCTGCTTCTCCACCGAACCAGCTAATTCTCACAAACAGCCCCTCAGGTACCAGCCCCTCCCTCTGCAGCCTCTCCTCATTCAGCTCCTGCAGGGCTGCCCCCACCCCGCCAGCCAGTCTAGTTTCCCCCCAGCACCTGTCACTATCGGAAAGGAAACATCTGTTTACCGTTTGTCTCCCCCTCTCAAAAAAATAGAGCAGGGATCTTGCCTGTCTGCCCACTGTTGTTTATTTGTCTGAAATGTTTGGCCCCAGGGCAGCATCTACTGATCACTGACCAGTTGGCTACTGAACGGTGAAGGTCTGATGAGCTGATGAGCCGTCCCCTGGGCTTGAAATCTTTCCCGCGGCACAAACAGGCGCCCCTTCCTCTGTCGCTCACTTTTCACGGTTGTCTCCTTCTGAGGCGGTGAGTCTAGATGGTGGGGTCTTAAAGTTCCTCACACAGAGCAGACACTTGGTCGTGCATGTCTGTGGAAGGAATGGACTCAGGAGAGAATGTTGAAGGCCAGTCAGACCAGGAGTGAGTGCCGTGCGCCGTGCTGGGAGCCTGTCACTGTGAGTGCCGTGCGCCGTGCTGGGAGCCTGTCACTGTGAGTGCCGTGCGCCGTGCTGGGAGCCTGTCACTGTGAGTGCCGTGCGCCCTGCTGGGAGCCTGTCACTGTGAGTGCCGTGCGCCGTGCTGGGAGCCTGTCACTGTGAGGGCCGAGCGCCGTGCTGGGAGCCTGTCACTGTGAGGGCCGTGCGCCGTGCTGGGAGCCTGTCACTGTGAGGGCCGTGCGCCGTGCTGGGAGCCTGTCACTGTGAGGGCCGTGCGCCGTGCTGGGAGCCTGGCACTGTGAGTGCCGTGCGCCGTGCTGGGAGCCTGGCACTGTGAGGGCCGTGCGCCGTGCTGGGAGCCTGGCACTGTGAGTGCCGTGCGCCGTGCTGGGAGCCTGTCACTGTGAGTGCCGTGCGCCGTGCTGGGAGCCTGTCACTGTGAGTGCCGTGCGCCGTGCTGGGAGCCTGGCACTGTGAGTGCCGTGCGCCGTGCTGGGAGCCTGGCACTGTGAGTGCCGTGCGCCGTGCTGGGAGCCTGGCACTGTGAGTGCCGTGCGCCGTGCTGGGAGCCTGGCACTCTGAGTGCCGTGCGCCGTGCTGGGAGCCTGTCACTGTGAGTGCCGTGCGCCGTGCTGGGAGCCTGTCACTGTGAGTGCCGTGCGCCGTGCTGGGAGCCTGGCACTGTGAGTGCCGTGCGCCGTGCTGGGAGCCTATCACTGTGAGGGCCGTGCGCTGTGCTGGGAGCCTGGCACTGTGAGGGCCGTGCGCTGTGCTGGGAGCATGCATTTGTGAGACCCGCCCTGCCCAGTGCTGGCCTTGAATGTGGGTCCACTTGGGCCGCTGGATCAAAACGCCGCAGAACAGGCGGCTTAAACAACAGAAAGTATTTTCTCACAGTTCTGGGGCCTGGAACTCTGAGATCAGGGTGTCAGCGGGGCCGGTTCCTCTTTGGTCTGTCTCCTTGGCTCGTGGGCAGCATCTCCTTGAGTTCTCACGTCATCTTCTCTTCATGCGTGTTTGTGCCCTAATCTCTTCCTGCGAGGACACCAGTCCTATTGGATTAGGGCCCACACCAGTGGCCTCATTTTATCTTAATCACCTCTTTAAAGACCACACCTACTAAAACTGGAACGATATAGAGAAGATTAGCATGGCCCACGTGCAGGCATGACACCCAAATTCATGACGTGTTCCATGTCTGCAGATACAGTCACCTCTGAGGTCCTGGGATTTAGGGCTTGAACATATTGTAACACTCTGCCATCAAAGCTCGCACGCCACGGGGTTTTATAAAAATTGGGTGGTTTTGTTTGTTGTTGTTTGGCAAACCCCACATGCTGGATACCATTGACACTCCGTGGTGGGCTGAGCCATGTCCCCGTCCCGCCACCACAGATACCCGTATCCGATCACTTGAGCCTGTGATGATGTTGCCTTGCACCGTAAAAGGGGCTTTGCAGATATGGTGGAATTAAGGACCTTGAGATGAGGGGAGGATCCTGGATTAGCTTGTGGGCCCTCTGTGCAACAGTAGGAGTCGTTGTAAGAGGGAAGCAAGAGGCCGGGCGTGGTGGCTCACGCCTGTACTCCCAGCACTTTGGGAGGCTGAGGCGGGCGGATCACGAGGTCAGGAGATCGAGACCATCCTGGCTAACATGGTGAAACCCCGTCTCTACTAAAAAATACCAAAAAATTAGCCGGGCGTGGTGGTGGGTGCCTGTAGTCCCAGCTACTCGGGAGGCTGAGGCAGGAGAATGGCTTGAACCCGGGAGGCGGAGCTTGCAGTGAACCGAGATCGCACCACTGCACTCCCGCCTGGGCGACAGAGCGAGACTCTATCTCAAAAAAAAAAAAAAAAAAAAAGCAAGCAAGAAGTCAAAGGCAGGAAGAGGAGGCTTGGTGACAGAGAAGAGGTGGGAGGGATGTGCTTTGCAGAGGGAGCAAGGGCCTCCAGCCAGGAGAGGAGGGCAGGCTGTCGAAGCAGAAAAGAAAACAGATCTCCCTGCAGGGCCACCAGAAGGAACCAGCCCTGCCTGCCCCTTCATTTTGGACTTCCGAGCTCCAGAACTGCAAGAGAATAAATCTAGTTTAAGCAGCAAAGTTGGTGGTAACTTCTTAGAGCAGCCACAGGAAGCTCACTACCCCCCACACACTCATCCCGTTTGGTTTTTGTTTTCAGGAAGGGTCCAGTCTGTCTCAGAGGTGCTGTGGTTGGAGGTGGAGTGTGGGGCATGGCTGAGCACCCAACATCCGCTTCACCCTCTCCCCTGCTCCCCAGCACGTTCCTTCACCCTGTAGCTCTAGGTCTCTGTGGCAGACACTCAGCTCTAACTGCTGACCTGATGGCTCCACTTGGTGTTCAAACATCCCAGATTCATGTTGTCAAAGAGAGCTGTTTCCAGTGGGGACCCCAGGCCCACCACGTACGCCCGGCAGACCTGCCCTCTCCACTGTCAGAAGATGGCATGGCCTCCCTGTAGCTCAGGCCCAACCCCAGGAGTCATCCTGCTGGCTGTCCTCAGTGCCCCAGGCTTCTCTTCAGGGGCTTCTTGTGGCTCTGATTGTTGCCCCCTCACCTCACTGCTCTTCTCCCAGATCTGTGCGTGCATTGGTCCTCCTTGTCACGCACGTTCAGCTCAAATATTACTTCCTCAAAGGTGCCTTTGAGTACTCGTTCTCCTTGCCTTTCCCTCTCCTGGGACACTGTTCCCACCAGTACCTGCATGATTCCTTTTTTTTCTTTTCCTTTTCTTTTTTTGTTTTTGAGACAGTGTCTTGCTCTGTTGTCAGGGCTGGAGGGCAGTGGCGCAATGTCAGCTCACTGCAGCCTCCACCTCCTGGGCTCAGATGATCCTCCCACCTCAGCCTCCTGAGTAGCTGGGACTACAGGTGCACACCACCACACCCAGCTAATTTTTAGTAGAGAGCAGGGTTTCACCATGTTGCCCAGGCTGGTCTTGAACTCCTGAGTTCAAGCGATCTGCCCGCCTCTACCTCCCACAGTGCTGGGATTCCAGGCGTAAGCCGCCACGCCCAGCAACTCCGTTTCTTACTTGTTGGCTCACATTCTCCTGAGAAGTCCTCCCTCAACCATCGGCCTGAAATAGCAGCGAGCCTCCCCAGGGTTGCCTCTGCCTTTTCTTGACTCTTTCTGTCACCTTCTATGCTTGTTGTCTGGTCCCCACTAGAATATACCTTCTGTAAGAGCAGGGATTTGGGACAGTGCCTAGAATAGTACTTGCAGACAGTAGGCTACGATAAATATGAATGACGGCCCCATGCAGATGGTAGCCCCTCTCGCTCGAACGCTTCACCCAGTTTTATTTTCTTTTCATCAGTTACCGCCCTCTGAAGGTATCCACACACAAACATGAAACTGGACCAAAGCAGGGACCCCCCGCACGCAGAATAGTGCTGGGCTCGCGTAAGGCACCTCAGTGGGTCCATCAGCTGATGCATGGACAGACAAAATGGGTGTATCCAGACACTGGAGTATCGTGCAGCGAGGAAACGTGCTGAGTGTGGATGGACCTTAAACACACCATGCAAGTGAAAAGGCGTCACAGAAGGCCACATACGATATGATCCCATTTCTATGAAATGTCCAGAAGAGGCACATTCATAAAGACAGAAGGTGACTGAGTGGTTGTCGGGCTGGGTGGAGGGGATAGGGAGTGAATGCAAGAAGGATCCTTCTGAGGTAACGGAAGTATCCGGAAACTGGGTTGGAGTGATGGGTGCACAGCTCTGCACATTTACTACAGTCGCTGAACTGCACACACAACACGGGTATATTTTATTGCATAGAAATTGTATTAAAGCTGTTAAGAATTTTACTTAGATTAGCATTTTTCCCACACTGTGCCATCAACTTAGTATATGATTAGATTCATTGTTTCTAACTGTATTTAAATTTAATGTTTGTCACATTTTGCTTGCTAAATTTTTAAAATTTTAAATTACTGTGGGTACATAAAAGGTGTATATATTTATGGAGTACCTTGATATTTTAATACAGACATACAATGTATAATGATCAACTCCCAGTAACTGGGGTATCCATCACCTCAAGCCTGTATCATTTCTTTGTTAGGAACATTCCAGTTCCACTCTTTTTGTTATTTAAAAATATACAATACATTATTATTAACTATATTCACCCTCCTGTGCTATGGAATACTAGATCTTATGCTAATTAAATGTTTTCCCTATTTCTCCCATTGGCTACACCTTAGGATAGTGCAATATGAAA